TGGGAAGGACAGTGAGGCAGGGCCATCTGCTTCCCCACTCCCTGGGGTCTCTTCCTGGCCGGGACCTGGAGCTGTGCAGCCTGGCCCAGCAGGTCCTCCCTTGCGATGTGTCCACAGGGGTGGGCCTAGGCCTCCAGCTTGCAGTGGTGCAGAGGGCTGGGGAGCAGAGGGGGCCCTGGCAACAGTGGCCAAAAGTCCTGGCGCCGCCGAGGGACTAGATTCCGCAGGGGCTGCCGCCCCCGGCCGCTGTCACTGGGGTGGGGTGGGTGGTTGTTTCTCTGCAGGCCCAGGTGATGTGGAGGGGGCACCTGGGCTGCCACACAGACCCTGGGCTGGGTCGGGCACGGGGCCTGCCTCGCCCCCAGCTCAGGGACCGCAAGAGATGTGGCCCTGGCGGCTCAGGGCGGCAGGAGGGGCGGGCCAGCCCCACCGTCTCAGGATACCGTGCTAGGGGAGGGTTTCCTCGCCAAAGGCCGTCCAGCGGCTGTGACCCCTTCGCCTGGAGCCCCAGCTTCCTCCCGGCGCCGCCCTCCCGCCCCGGCCCCCGCGGAACAAACAAGGCCCTGGCCTCGGAGCTGCCCCGCCGCCCAGCGCTCACAGGTCGTTTATTCCAAGTAAGAAAACGGAGACTGCTCGGGGCAAGCTAGCGGGGCCGAGGCCCAGGACGAGGCCGTACGCGTGTGCCTGCGTGGCCGCCTCTTTTGCAGTGACCACCAACAACGACAGAGGCGGCCCGCTGCACACGCGGGTTCCCGCCCGGACCCACGCCCTTCCCGTGGGGGACGCGGGCGGCATCGCCAGCTTGGCGCGGCCCCGGGACGCGAACGCGTGGCTTCAGCGGCTCCGTCCATGGTGTCCGCCTGCAGGGGGCGCCCCCGCGCCTGCCTCGACCGGCTCGCCCCCGTGCCGCGGACGCGCGCGCGCTGCCTCACGCGACACCCGCCCCGGCCGCCGTCCGTCGTCGCTCGCGTGCGTGCGCGTGCGTGCTGGTGCGGGCGCCGTACGTGCGCGCGCGCGGCGGCCCAGAAAGCGGCGCTGGGACCCTGAGGCGGCCGTGGTTAGGCGGCTCCCCGGCGGCTCCTCCGCGGCGGTGACGGCGACCGCACTCCCCGCTTCCCGCTCCCCGCGCTCCTCCGCCCGGGTCCGCCAGCCGAGGCCGCTCCCGAGCGTCGGAAGATGCCGGCCGTGTCCAAGGGGGACGGGATGCGGGGCCTGGCGGTCTTCATCTCGGATATCCGCAACTGTGAGTGGCGGGGGCGGCGTGGGGCCGGGGCCAACTCAACCTCCTCCCATTCTCTTCTCCCCAGCTCCGTGGTAACCATGGAAACCAGCTGCCTTATAACCATGGTAGCTGGGAAAGCCAGCAGCCTAGCAGCTACTGGAGGGGACACATGAAGGCTGGAGCTCCTCAGCAAGTCCCGGCTGCAGAGCATGTCACTCTCGGACCTGTCCCACTTACTGAGCTTGCCATCGTATGAGCTAGCTCAGTGTGAAAACCCTGTTTCTGAAAGAGAGACTGTCAGTTGAGAATTCTGTGTCCAGTAAAACTGTCCTTTGAAAATAGAGGAATTGGCTGGGTGTGGTGGCTCATGCCTGTAATCCCAGCACTTTGGGAGGCCAAGGTGGGTGGATCATCTGAGGTCGGGAGTTCGAGACCAGTCTGGCCAACATGGTGAAACCCCGTCTCTACTAAAAATACAAAAATTAGCCAGGCGTGTTGGCGAACGCCTGTAATTTAGCTACTCAGGAGGCTGAGTCACGAGAATTGCTTGAACCTGGGAGGCGGAGGTTGCAGTGAGCCAAGATTGTGCCACTGCACTCCAGCCTGGGTGAACAGAGCAAGATCCTGTCTCAAAAAAAAAGAAATTAAGATATTTCCAGGTAAACAATAAACAGAGGACATTTGTTGTTTTAGCCAACCTCCCTTATAATACATACTGAAAGGAATGTCTCAGGCTGGAATGAAAGGACACTAGGTGGTAGGATACGTGAAGAAATAAAAGAACAACGGTGAAGACAGCTACATATGTCAAGTTAAAAGACAATGTAAGTGCACTTTTGTAACTTTTAGTCTCCTGAATGTGCGTTTTCCCTCTTTTGTACAATGGAGAATTCCCACATTTCATGGGTGTGAGCTGAAAAAAAGACTTGAAGCTAACATTCCTCTGCTGTCCCACTACAACACAGAAGACTTCTGTGACCCCAGAATATGTGGGGGTTTCTCCCCATCGGCAAACAAGCTATCAGTTCTGCAGCAGGCACCAGCGGGGTGTCCTCCAGCTTGATTCTGACACCGTCTACCTGGAGGTAGTGTCAGATCCTGCAGGGGAGTCCCAGGGAAATAAAAATGGCTTTTTGTTCTTTTTTTTAGGTAAAAGTAAAGAAGCAGAAATAAAAAGGATAAACAAGGAACTGGCAAATATCAGATCAAAATTTAAAGGTAAGTATGTTTAACCTTTTCCATGAAATGTCGGAATAAAACCTCTTCCCCACCTTTTCTGTAGGTGACAAGGCTCTTGATGGCTATAGTAAAAAAAAGTACGTCTGCAAGTTGCTCTTCATCTTTCTCCTTGGTCATGACATTGACTTTGGACACATGGAGGCTGTGAACCTGCTGAGTTCAAACAGATACACGGAAAAGCAGATCGTGAGTATCGCTGCAGGTGGAGACGGCAGAGGAGCTTTCTCTTCTCCTGTCTTTTGGAACGCAGGGCTACCTTTTCATCTCTGTGTTGGTGAACTCAAACAGTGAGCTGATCCGCCTGATCAACAACGCCATCAAGAATGACCTGGCCAGCCGCAACCCCACCTTCATGGGCCTGGCCCTGCACTGCATCGCCAGCGTGGGCAGCCGGGAGATGGCCGAGGCCTTCGCCGGGGAGATCCCTAAGGTCCTCGTAGCCGGGTATGTGCCGGGCTCGTGCCGGGCTCCTGCTGGTTGCGAGTGACTCTTGACGTCTGTCTTTCAGAGACACTATGGACAGCGTGAAGCAGAGCGCGGCCCTGTGCTTGCTGCGCCTGTACAGGACGTCCCCCGATCTTGTCCCCATGGGCGACTGGACATCCCGAGTGGTGCACCTGCTCAATGACCAGCACTTGGTAAGCACCCTTGGCTTTGGTTCTCCCCGCTCGTTCTGACTCTTGTGTGTGTGTTTTCTTTCAGGGTGTGGTAACTGCAGCCACAAGTCTGATCACCACTTTAGCACAGAAGAACCCAGAAGAGTTTAAAACCTCCGTGTCTCTGGCTGTCTCTAGGCTAAGCAGAGTAAGTCTGTTCGTGGGGGAGCAGAAGTCAGGCAGCGTGTCTCATTGCCTGTGCTGTCTTACAGATCGTGACGTCTGCATCCACAGATCTCCAGGATTACACTTACTATTTTGTCCCGGCTCCCTGGCTGTCTGTCAAACTGCTGAGACTGCTGCAGTGCTACCCACCCCCAGGTAACGCGCAGGCCGCGGCTCCTGAAGCTGCAGAGACTGGTGAGCACCGTTCTGTCTTGCCCAGAAGACCCTGCAGTGCGAGGCCGCCTGACTGAGTGCCTGGAGACCATCCTGAACAAAGCCCAAGAACCGCCCAAGTCGAAGAAGGTCCAGCACTCCAACGCGAAGAATGCCGTGCTCTTCGAGGCCATCAGCTTAATCATTCACCATGACAGGTGTGTCGGCTGCCTGTGGAGAGGCTTCGTCTAAACCCCACCCACTTCCCCTCCCTCCACACAGTGAGCCGAACCTGCTCGTCCGTGCCTGCAACCAGTTGGGCCAGTTTCTGCAGCACCGCGAGACCAACCTGCGCTACCTGGCCCTGGAGAGCATGTGCACGCTGGCCAGCTCTGAGTTCTCCCATGAGGCTGTCAAGACGCACATCGAGACGGTCATCAACGCCCTGAAGGCGAGTGCCCTGTCCTTGGGTTCTGCTCACTCTGCGACCTCTTACTCTGTGCCTTGTTCCCCAGACTGAGCGGGACGTGAGCGTGCGGCAGCGGGCCGTGGACCTCCTCTACGCCATGTGCGACCGCAGCAACGCCCCACAGATCGTGGCCGAGATGCTGAGCTATCTGGAGACAGCTGACTACTCCATCCGAGAAGAGATTGTGAGTTCTGGTGGCCTCTGAGTCCTCTCCTGGGTGCCGGCCCTCAGCAGCCTGTCCCCCACAGGTGCTGAAGGTCGCCATCCTGGCTGAGAAGTACGCGGTGGACTACACCTGGTATGTGGATACCATCTTGAACTTGATCCGAATTGCTGGTGATTACGTGAGTGAAGAGGTGTGGTACCGAGTCATTCAGATCGTCATCAACCGGGACGACGTGCAGGGCTACGCGGCCAAGACTGTGTTCGAGGTATGGCCCGCAGGATGGCAGGAAGGATGGGGTGCCACCCCGGCTCATTGTTTGTGCTTCGCAGGCTCTTCAGGCTCCCGCGTGCCACGAGAACCTGGTCAAAGTGGGCGGCTACATCCTGGGGGAGTTTGGAAACTTGATAGCTGGAGACCCGAGATCCAGGTGAGAGGCCCTTTGCGAGTCGGGGCTGTGTGGGTGTCCCTGTGTTGTGCCTCCCCGTCCCCAGCCCGCTGATCCAGTTCCACCTGCTGCACTCCAAGTTCCACCTGTGCAGCGTCCCCACCCGCGCGCTGCTCCTGTCCACCTACATCAAGTTCGTGAACCTCTTCCCGGAGGTGAAGCCCACCATCCAGGACGTGCTGCGCAGCGACAGCCAGCTCAGGAACGCAGACGTGGAGCTGCAGCAGCGTGCTGTGGAGTACCTGCGGCTCAGCACCGTGGCCAGCACCGACATTCTGGTAGGAGGCCCCCGCCCTTCGGGCTGGCTTGGTCTGACCAGTCCCACCCTGTGTTCTTTCCAAGGCGACCGTGCTGGAGGAGATGCCCCCATTCCCGGAGCGGGAGTCCTCCATCTTGGCAAAGCTCAAGAAGAAGAAGGGCCCCAGCACGGTGACAGACCTGGAGGACACCAAGCGGGACAGGAGTGTGGACGTGAACGGGGGTCCTGAGCCTGCCCCAGCCAGTACCAGCGCCGTGGTGGGTCCCTCACCTACTGTGCACCCAGACCTCTCTGCTGATGCTCTCCTTCCTTCTCTTCCAGTCTACGCCTTCTCCGTCGGCAGACCTGCTGGGTCTCGGGGCTGCCCCCCCTGCCCCCGCGGGCCCCCCACCCTCCTCCGGCGGCAGCGGGCTGCTCGTGGACGTGTTCTCAGACTCGGCCTCTGTGGTCGCGCCTCTCGCTCCTGGCTCCGAAGACAACTTTGCCAGGTAGTCAGGTTTCCTGAGTCCTGCAGACAGGCGAGTGACACATATACTGTCCCTTTTCCCCTAGGTTTGTTTGTAAAAACAATGGTGTGTTGTTTGAAAACCAGCTGCTTCAAATTGGACTTAAGTCTGAATTTCGGCAGAATTTAGGTATGTGTTTTAATTACTTAATGAAACTGTCTGTGTGTGAAAAAATTGTTTTTGTTCCTTCTAGGTCGGATGTTTATCTTTTATGGTAATAAGACCTCCACGCAGTTCCTAAACTTTACCCCAACACTAATCTGTTCAGACGACCTTCAGCCTAATATCCTTGGCTTCATTGCCCCATGCCCGCAGACTTGCTCAGCTGGATTCCTTAACGCACGCACACCTGAACCTGCAGACCAAGCCCGTGGACCCGACCGTGGAGGGGGGCGCGCAGGTGCAGCAGGTGGTCAACATAGAGTGCGTGTCCGACTTCACGGAGGCGCCAGTCCTCAACATTCAGTTCAGGTAAGAGCCGCCTGTGCGCCCCGGGCCAAGGGCTGTCTCTTTCTGCTGCTGCTGCTGCTGGCAGGTATGGGGGCACCTTCCAGAACGTGTCTGTGCAGCTGCCCATCACTCTCAACAAATTCTTCCAGCCGACAGAAATGGCTTCTCAGGATTTCTTTCAACGTTGGAAGCAGTTGAGCAAGTGAGAAACCTGTTTCCTGTAGGGGTCAGGGGCTGAGAACACTCGCCTTTGCTGTTTCTCACAGTCCACAGCAGGAAGTGCAGAACATCTTCAAAGCAAAGCACCCAATGGACACAGAAGTCACCAAAGCCAAGGTAACACGTCTGGAGGGACGGCCCCGGGGGACCAGGGTCCTCATTCTCCTGTTTCTTTGGACAGATCATTGGATTTGGTTCTGCACTTCTTGAAGAAGTTGATCCTAATCCTGCGAATTTCGTGGGAGCTGGAATCATCCACACGAAAACCACCCAGATTGGATGCCTGCTGCGCTTGGAGCCGAACCTGCAAGCCCAGGTCAGGCCCTCAGGAAATGGTGGAACACACTTTGCCCGTTGACCTGCTGTGCTCTCTGTTTCAGATGTACCGGCTCACGCTGCGCACAAGTAAGGAAGCCGTTTCTCAGAGATTATGTGAATTGCTCTCAGCGCAGTTTTAGTCCTGAGGATGGAAGACCAGGCTCGTGTGTCTTGTGTTGTCTTCGTCTGTGCCGTTTGTCTTCGTGGCCATCCTGCAGATGAGCACCGTGTCCAGTGCCACAGCACAAGGCGCCTCCCCGCCCCGCCGCCCCACACCTCTCCCCTTTGGGCTGGACGGGAACACACGTGTGTGGCTCAGGAGGAAAAGCTCAGCCTGGACTGTGGCAGCCACGGCAGAAGGTGGATCTTGGGATCAATTTTTATAAAAATCGAGACAGTTCTGTGGTTAAATCTACAAATTAAAGGGAAATTAGAAGTTGGCGTGAACGTGGCGTTTGTGGGAGTGTCACTGAGATGGCCCGTGCTGCCGCCCACCCCGCCTCGGAGCCTCTGGGAGCAGCAGTGCCACTGTGCATGGCGTGGGCTGAGCCTTGGTGTGTGGCCGTCCTGGTGGCTGCACACCTGGCGTCGTCCTGGGCCCTTGGGAGGAGCACAGCTGACCCTGGTTTTGCTGCAGTCCCAGCTGGACTGTTTTCCCAGGCAGGATTTTAATCTAGAATTTAGAAACATTTGTATTTGTAATGACTTCTGGCAAAAGCACGTGTCCTGGCCGGATGTAACTGTTCTCCTTTCCCAGCTCCTGTTTGTGAAGGGCGTCTGTTATGCTCCTGCAGTCGCCGAGGCCTTGGATGTGCAGCCAGGGGAGGAGCGTCCTGCCGGCCCCGCAGGGCCCCCAGGACTCCAGGGTAAAGTGTGGGCCGGTGGCGCAAGACTCAGAGGTGTGCTCGTCTCTTTCCTGTCAGAGTGGGCGTCCCCAGGCCACGGTGCAGGCCTGAGTCCTTCCACCGGCCCCGTCCAGTCGTCCCTGGAGGGGCTGTGGAGGAGGGACGCCTCTGTGTGGTCAGGAAGTGAAGGGGCCATTGGCCGCATGCCATGTGCCACCTGCGGCTTGTGTCTCACCTGTCATCTGGACTCAGCACCCAGGCTGCACGTCTGACACCTGAGAGGCGAGAGAGTGGGGCCGGCCTAGGAGCCAAGGCTGGGGCCTTGCGCTCTGTCCCCAGGATGGTGGCCTTGTTTGTCCTAAACACACCCAGCACAGGTTCTGGCTTCCTGACATGCTGTGGAGGCAGGGAGGGTGGGTGGCCACATGTGCTTGAGGGTTTTCACCCTGGCCCTCAGTTGCCTGCTGTGCGGGTCCCTGGGGCAGCTGCAGGGGCTCATGGACCCATCAGGGTCTCCACAGCTCCCCTGCAGTGTGTGCACCCCACAATGTCTGCGGCTCTTCTTCCGGCGTGTCGGGCTTTGATCACAGCATAGCCACGTCAGTGGCGTGCGCCTCTCGCACAGGCCATTCTGGGTCTGGTGGTGCCAGGTGCCGTGACACGCCGTGCTGGGCTTGTGCTGCAGCTGGGTGGTGTGGCCCTCATTCTCATGTTCCAGCTGCTGGGCAGTGCTCTGCCTGTGTGCTGCGCCTGCAGGCTGCGTGTGCTGCCGTGGATCTCCTGCATCCCTTGACCCCTCCCGCCATCAGAGGAAAGGCTGCTCCCCGAGGCACCGCTTCCCTGTGCGGCGCTGCAGAGGGGCCCTCAGTGTGGCACTCCTCGTCAAAGAAAAATAAAGGCTAGAACTGCACCCCGGATCACGCGCTTTCTTTGGGGGGAAAG